CGCAACGCATCACAACACTGCATTGGGTGAAAGTGACATGGGTCAGTCCCAGATACTCAAAACAAAAATGAAGTTGGTTCTATCATTTGGAACATTTTTGCTGGAGGTAGTGCTGGCACGATTCGAACGACTTGTTTTGCACAAGTGGGTCAATGCACATTTTTTTTTTTTTTTTTTTGAGACGGAGTTTTTGCTCTTGTCGCCCAGGCTGGAGTGCAGTGGCGCGATCTCGGCTCACTGCAACCTCCGCCTCCCGGGTGCAAGCGATTCTCCTGCCTCAGCCTCCCATGTAGCTGGGACTACAGGCGCCCGCCACCACGCCTGGCTAATTTTTGTATTTTTAGTAGAGACGGGGTTTCACCACGTTGGCCAGGATCGTCTCAATCTCCTGACCTCGTGATCCGCCTGCCTCGGCCTCCCAAAGTGCTGGGATTACAGGCGTCAGCCATCGGACTCGGCCTAAGGGGCAATGCACTTTTTTTGCAAAGTCTGATAATTGCACTTATGTGAGTGCATACACGTGCCTGTGTGATGCACTCTTAGCTCTGGAAGCTGGCTTCATACCACCCGACGGCATTTGCTCTGTGACTGCCTACGGGTTGGGGTACGTTCCCTCCCCCGCCCTGCCACTTCGTGGCAGGCTTCGTGTCTCTCAAAGCCACGCAGGGACATTGCCCAGGTTCCTGCACCCACCCAAATTCTAGGAGGAACAGGGCGGAGGCTGACATCGCGCATGCGCCTCAGCGCACGCCGGCGCAGCCTCTCTCCTTCCTCATCGCCTCGCGCTCCCACCCCACCCCGAGAGCAAAGGAGGGAAGCGATTGGGCACGCTAGTTGTCCATCAGACCAGGCTCTCTTCTCCCTCAACACCATTGGCAGACGGAGAAAAGGCCAGTCCGCCGAGGTCTTCCTACCCCTTGGAGACTCAGCGCCACCGCGGAAGCAGCTATTGGCGGAGGCCAGGGGCCGCGACTGCTCACTTCCGGCGCGGGCCTAGACGATTTCTCCCCCTCCCCCGCCCTCCGCCTTCCCACCCCCCGCCCTTCCACTATGGCCGCTTCTGTGTGGTGTGGGGAGACGCTGGTCCTCCCCGTCCTCCCATAGCGCTTATTGCCTCACCCTCACCCCCTAGGGGCCGGATCCAAAGGCGCTGCACTCCCCAAGCCTTGGGGCATCAGCCAGGAAGGTTTCCTACCTCCTAATTCAGGGGCAGGACTCCTCTTTTCCCCCCACGGGGAAAAGAGGCAGAAACTTAGGGGTTTCCCTCCTTTCTTAGGGTCAGACGCTCTTAGGGTCCACTTCTTCAGGGGCGGAAGCCTCTCCTACCCTTCCCATAGGGACACAGGCCTTTACCCCACTGTACTTCGGAGCCAACGCCTTTCCCTCAGCACTGCCACCCCAGAGTCAGGACCCAGAGGACTGTGCCTTCGCCCCCAACGCAGGCGCGGCCTTTTGGAGAGGAGGGAGGAGTGGAGAGGACAGGGGCCCTTGCTCTCCCCTCCCCAACTTGTTCCTCTTGCCCCCCAGTCCCTGGCAATCCAGAGATCCCGATATCTAGGACTGTCCATCCATCCACTCCCTGACCTTTTCCCGGCTCCTGGCTGCAGCCATGGAGTTGCAGAAGGGAAAAGGGGCGGCAGCAGCAGCAGCTGCTTCGGGAGCAGCGGGAGGTGGAGGAGGAGGAGCGGGAGCAGGAGCCCCAGGAGGGGGGAGGCTGCTACTTTCAACCAGTTTGGATGCCAAGGATGAGTTAGAGGAGGTAGGTGTGGGGGGAGGGAAGGGAGTTAAGAACACACTGTTCATTTTTTCTCACCCCTTCCCAGAGATTGGAAAGGTGTATGAGCATTGTGACATCGATGACTGCTGGTGTCTCGGAGAGAGAAGCCAATGATGCCCTCAATGCGTATGTAAGTAGAATGCTGTCCCTGCAGCCACTGCTCAACTAGTTTGTTTTCCTTTCTCACATTCCAGGTGTGCAAAGGCCTCCCCCAGCATGAAGAAATCTGCCTGGGCCTGTTTACTCTCATCCTCACTGAACCTGCCCAAGCCCAGAAGGTAAGGCACCCTGCTCTGGACCCATAAACCCTTGCTGGCTGATCACAAACTTTACTTCTCACAGTGTTACCGGGACTTAGCTCTGGTGAGTCGTGATGGCATGAATATTGTCCTGAATAAAATCAACCAGATACTTATGGAGAAGTACCTGAAGCTGCAGGATACCTGCCGTACTCAGGTAAGGCCAGAAAGAAAAGACAAGATCCAGCTGCTCTTCATCTGTTTTTCCCTCTTTCCTTTAGTTGGTGTGGTTGGTACGGGAACTGGTGAAGAGTGGGGTTCTGGGAGCCGATGGTGTTTGTATGACGTTTATGAAGCAGATTGCAGGTGAGTTTGATGGCAGGAGCATAAAGAAGAAAGAGCTATTCTTTTTTTCCCCTTTTGAAATCAGGTGGAGATGTTACAGCCAAAAATATCTGGTTGGCAGAAAGTGTTCTGGATATCCTGACAGAGCAAAGGTAGCATCCACCACGAAGGGTGGGGTACAGGCAGCATAGGAGCCAGTGTGTTTCCTCCCTGCAGGGAGTGGGTCCTGAAGAGCAGCATCCTCATTGCCATGGCTGTTTACACGTACCTCCGCCTCATCGTGGACCACCATGGGACTGCCCAGCTCCAGGCCCTGCGACAGAAGGAAGTAGACTTCTGCATCTCACTGCTTCGGGAACGGGTGAGGGAACAGGACAAAAATAATGTGGGGAATTCCTGTCCCCCACTTCCTCTTCCCTATCAAGTTCATGGAATGTCTGATGATTGGTCGGGATCTCGTAAGACTACTTCAGAATGTTGCTAGGATACCAGAATTTGAACTGCTTTGGAAAGATATTATCCATAATCCTCAGGCCTTGAGTCCTCAGTTCACAGGTAAGTAGGGTCTTAGGCATCCTGTCCTTGAGCTCTTTTCTCTTCCCTTCCACATTTGATTCAGGTATCCTACAGCTTCTTCAGTCAAGAACATCCCGAAAATTCCTAGCATGTCGTCTAACCCCGGACATGGAGACTAAACTCCTCTTCATGACATCCCGGGTAAGCTAAGGTGTTGCAGCAAGAGAAGAGGTTAAGGTCTTTTTCTTGCTTCCCCTTTCCCCAGGTGCGATTTGGTCAACAAAAGCGATACCAAGATTGGTTCCAGCGCCAGTACCTGTCAACTCCAGATAGTCAGTCTCTGCGCTGTGACCTCATTCGCTACATCTGTGGGGTAGTCCACCCTTCTAATGAAGTACTGAGTTCAGATATCTTGCCCCGGTGGGCCATCATTGGTTGGCTCCTGACAACGTGCACGGTGAGGGCAAAAGATACTGGGTGGTGAAGGGTCTAGCCCTCTGTTTCTCCCCTCTCTTTTCCAGTCAAATGTCGCTGCCTCCAATGCCAAGCTGGCTTTGTTTTATGACTGGCTGTTCTTTAGTCCAGACAAGGATAGCATTATGAACATAGGTATGTGACCAAGACCAGGCGGCTCCACTTCCTGTGAGGGGCTCTTTAATTTCACATCCTCCAGAACCAGCCATCCTGGTCATGCACCACTCCATGAAGCCCCACCCAGCCATCACTGCCACACTCCTGGACTTCATGTGCCGCGTAAGTGTTAGAGCTCTCTTTTCTCCCCATGCTGCTCATTTTTCCCCTCCTTCTTCGCTTCCAGATCATTCCCAACTTCTATCCACCATTGGAGGGCCACGTGCGGCAGGGTGTCTTTTCCTCCCTCAACCACATTGTGGAGAAACGGGTCTTGGCGTAAGGAATTTGGTGGGGGAAGGAGGTTGTTTTGATATTGACCTTCATCATGTTCCCCATTTAGACACCTAGCTCCCCTGTTTGACAACCCTAAGTTGGATAAGGAGCTGCGGGCAATGCTGAGAGAGAAGTTTCCTGAGTTCTGCAGCTCACCCTCCCCACCTGTGGAAGGTATGAGGCCCGCCCATTCCATCACCTGTGTCCATTAAATGCCTTATCTTTTTTTACTCCCAAGTCAAAATTGAGGAGCCAGTTTCCATGGAGATGGACAACCATATGTCGGATAAGGATGAGAGTTGCTATGACAATGCAGAGGCAGCCTTCAGTGACGATGAAGAGGATCTCAACAGCAAAGGTGAGGCCATCAGCAAGGGCTAGTTCAGGGTTAACTGACTTCTTTCCCAAATCACTCCCTTTAGGAAAGAAGAGGGAGTTTCGCTTCCACCCTATCAAGGAGACAGTTGTGGAGGAGCCAGTTGATATCACCCCTTACCTTGACCAGTTGGATGAGTCCCTGAGGGACAAAGTACTCCAGCTACAGAAGGGGAGGTGGGTACAGACCTTGTTCTCAACTTCAGGAGCCCTGGGATTTCCTCTCATTTCTGTCCTGCAGTGATACGGAGGCCCAGTGTGAGGTCATGCAGGAAATTGTGGACCAGGTCCTGGAGGTGAGGAGGAACCCAATCCCTTAGGGAGGAAGAGTGACTCTCCCTCCCTTGTCTCATCACCCAGGAAGACTTTGACTCGGAGCAGCTGTCTGTCCTTGCTTCCTGCCTACAGGAGCTCTTCAAGGCCCACTTTCGAGGGGAGGTCCTGCCTGAGGAGATTACTGAGGAGTAAGGCTGATTTTCCCTCACTCCAGAGCCTCATGGATTCTCAAATATAACCCTCTTCTTGTAGGTCCCTGGAGGAGTCTGTAGGAAAGCCTCTGTACCTAATATTTAGGTAAGCACGCAGCTATAGGAGATACTGTTCTATCTGTTCCTCTCCTCCCATGCCCCACCTCCAGGAACCTATGTCAGATGCAGGAAGACAACAGCAGCTTCTCTCTACTTCTAGACCTTCTCTCCGAGCTATATCAGAAGCAGCCCAAGATTGGCTACCACCTGCTCTACTACCTGAGGGCCAGGTGGGTATGGTCCCCATGTTTCAAATGGTGTCGGCTGCTGGCTCAGGCCCAGCTGGTCTTGCAGCAAAGCCGCCGCAGGGAAGATGAACCTGTACGAGTCATTTGCCCAGGCTACCCAGCTGGGCGATCTGCACACCTGCCTGATGATGGACATGAAGGCCTGCCAGGAGGACGATGTGCGGCTCCTGTGCCACCTCACGCCCTCCATCTACACAGAGGTCAGTGCCTGCATCCGTATCTGTGCCGGGGGCCAGGACTCTTCCCCTCTCTTTTTCCATTTAGTTTCCAGATGAAACCTTGAGGAGCGGAGAGCTGCTGAACATGATCGTGGCTGTTATTGACTCTGCACAGGTGAACATTGAGCTCTGACCTCCCCAGAAGATATGGGTTCTGCCTCCTTCCTCCACCTCCTTAGCTCCAGGAGCTGGTCTGCCACGTGATGATGGGTAACCTGGTTATGTTTCGAAAAGACTCAGTTCTCAACATACTCAGTAAGTGATCAAATCTTTAGGTGCCTGGGAGACTTGAGAGAGATGTTTCTTTTGTCTCTTCCAGTTCAGAGCCTAGACTGGGAGACCTTTGAGCAGTATTGTGCCTGGCAGCTCTTTCTGGCCCACAATATTCCCCTGGAGACCATAATCCCCATCCTGCAGCACCTCAAATACAAGGGTGAGTAGGCTTTTGGGTAGGGAGCACATCAGCCCCCTGAACAGCCTCTGCCCTTCCCTCACAGAGCACCCAGAGGCCCTGTCCTGCCTACTGCTTCAACTCCGAAGAGAAAAGTGAGTTCCACTTCTGGGGCTCTTTAGCCCTCAAGCAGCACCCAGTGCCCCCTTCCTCCCCCAGGCCCAGCGAGGAGATGGTGAAGATGGTGCTGAGCCGGCCCTGCCATCCTGACGACCAGTTCACCACCAGCATCCTGCGGCACTGGTGCATGAAACATGACGAGCTGCTGGCCGAGCACATCAAGTCCCTGCTCATCAAGAACAACAGCCTGCCTCGCAAGAGACAGAGGTGGGACACGGTCCCTGTCTACCCTCCAGGCCCTCAGACTCTGGCTCTGGTGATTCCTGCACAGCCTGAGGAGCTCTAGCAGCAAGCTGGCCCAGCTGACTCTGGAGCAGATCCTGGAGCACTTGGACAATCTGCGGCTCAACCTGACCAACACCAAGCAGAACTGTATGCCTTCCACCCTCGGCGTCCAGTGTAGATTCCTTCCCTGCTCTCCCTTTTCTTCCTCTAGTTTTTAGCCAGACGCCAATTCTCCAGGCGCTGCAGCATGTCCAAGCGAGCTGTGACGAAGCCCACAAGATGAAGTGAGGCTCCTGCCACTTTGGGCCTTGGAAAGCCACTCAAAGAGCTACCGCTCCTTTTCCTTAGATTCAGTGATCTCTTCTCCCTGGCGGAGGAATATGAGGACTCTTCCACCAAGCCACCCAAGAGCCGGCGAAAAGCAGCTCTGTCCAGCCCTCGAAGTCGAAAGAATGCCACACAGCCCCCCAATGCCGAAGAAGAGTCGGGCTCCAGCAGTGCTTCAGTGAGAACCCAGCCAGTGCACAGGGGGAAAAGTAACTTCCCATTTCCCCTCCCATCTCTTCCAGGAAGAGGAAGACACGAAACCGAAGCCTACCAAGCGGAAACGAAAAGGGTCCTCTGCAGTGGGCTCTGACAGTGACTGAGGCCCTGCATTCCCCATCCCACCCCCGGCTGGACTGCCCTCTCCTTCTTGGTGATTCAAAGGTTAATAGAGGCTGAGGAGATTGCAGGGGAAACACCCTTGCTGCATCCCCAAGCTCCCCCGGTGGAAGGAGGAGCTTTCTCCTCTGGCTGAGTTTGAGAAGCTGCCATGCAGCCCCTAGCCCCTTCCCTCCTCCTGGGGCCTCCAGCCCCTCACACTGCTGTTCCCAGTGATATTTGGGATCTGACTGAAGCCAGAGGCTCTGTAAAATCAGACCATAGTGGAAGTCCTCAGCCCCCTGGCCCCTTCCGCAATCTCCTCCCCCAGTCTCCCAAAGAGCCATTTCAACAGAGAAGGGAAATGACAAAGGGGCAGCTGGCCAGATAAGCTAGGATGAGAGCAGAGACTCAGTGTGTGGGTGTCCCTTCCTGCTTCCCCTTCAGGTCTTGGTTTGTTCTGAAGGGACGTTTTATAGTCACTATCCACATGCCAGTGTGAAATGGGCATCTATGACGTGGTCAGGGTGTCCATTCCTAATCATGGGGCAGATGCCACAAGCATTCAGAAAGGAGTCTGAAAGGGTGGCCACAGCCCCACGTGGTGTGCCCTGGAGGCTTAGGTTGGTCTGAGGTTGGCACCTCAATCTACACCAGAGCCCAGGGAGTCCCAGAGGCAAGTTTCACAGAATTGTCAAATGATCCCATTTCCTTGAGTCTGTTTTTTTTTTTGTTTTTTTTTGTTTTTTTTTTGGCAGAGATAATCGTGTCTTAAAAGTTGTTTTTAAATGACAATAAAACAAGCCAGAATGTCTTTTGTGCTGGAGTGTCTGCTGGCATTTGCCCCGTGCATGTATAGCTTGGTCTTGATTTGATTGGCACCCCTACTTGTAACCGCAGAACATCCCCCTTTCCCTTCCTGTTCTGCCCCCACTTTTGTCTAGAGCAGAAGGGACTTGGCTTTGGCCACTACCCATCCTTCCTGCTGCCACTGGAGGTGGGAGCCAGGCACTGATCTGTCTATGCAGAACCATCCCCCGTAGGATGAGGCCTGTCCTTACTCATTTCTCAAGAAACAAGATGCTTCCAAAAGGTCTGTCATCCTCCAGTTGAAGTCTGTGTGCCTACCAAGAATGGCCGGAGGACTCGCTGCTTGACGGGAGGGATGCTCCAGCTTGGTCTCCAGGGACAACTGTACCTGGAGATAAAGTCTGGATACCAGGGAGGGACAGAGATGCTCTTCCTTCCACAGTGTGGCCACTTGCTGGGCCATGTGAACCAGCAGAGGAGAGTTCCTTGGCTATGCTGTTGTTCCCCCGCTGTCCAGGGAGAATGGAGGTGGACTGAGGAGTGAAGTTTGGGCGAACTGCACAGAGCTGCTCCTCTTCACCCCGAAAATTTGTCTTTTTACAGAATCCAGGTTCTCCCCTCCCTCATCACTGCTGTTGCTTCCTTTGAAAGTCTAAACCACTGGAGGCTTCTTTTTCCTTCCTCTCTCCTTCCCCAGTTTCCTCTGTCCCAATTAAAACCAGGATGGAGAGCATTTGCTGGCTGGCCCCAATTATTGTACCCTTG